ACATGACTCTTATTTTGTTCCTCCCGGATTTCCTGCATTAATTTTTACTTTTTAAAATATTACATTAATATATTATTTGATTGCCAGTTTTTCTGGTGCTCCCTTAAATTGCACAGCCTGCCAGCCCTTCCCTGGCTCCCCTTTCTTTTTCTGCTTTTCTTAGTGCTTCAACAGACCTGGGACGTTCTTTTTCTTTCTTTTTTTTTTTAATTTTCTTCTTTTTTTCTTTTTCTTGTTTTGTTTTGTTTTGTTTTGAGATAGAGTTCGCTCTGTTGCCCAGGCTGGAATGCAGTGGTGCGTTCACGGCTCAATGCAGCAACGACCTCCAGGGCTCAGGCGATCCCCCGACCTCAGCCTCCGGAGAAGCTTGGACCACAGGCGCGCGCCACCACGCCCAGCTAATTATATATTTTTTGTAGAGACAGGTCTCACTATGTCGCCTAGGCTGGTCACAAATGTTGCTTTTTTTTCCCTCCAGGCAGAGCTAGTCTCTGTTTTGCCTACCTCGCCCCCTCCTGGGCCCAGTTAGAAACCTCATCACATAATTTCATTTCTTTCCAAACTTGAAACCTTCTAAACTTGAAACCTTCTAAACTTGAAACCTTCCAAACTCACCACTTGGCGGCGTTGATCCATCCGCCCGCGCACAAAGAGAAGATCGCGGAACTTCAGAGTTAAGGGGAGCCGTTTCCCGCAGCGCTAGCCGGCAGTATTTCCAAGGCGCAAGTTGCGGAGTTTCTGTTTCCTTTTTCCTCTGGCGAGCTTTGCGTTCCCTGTGCGCCGGAAGTGATCCCCTGCGTGGCTGGGCTGCTCGGGTTAGATCGTCAGGTGAGGGAGGAAGGGATAGCCAGCGCGAAGGAAGTGCTGGAGTCGTGTGTTTTGGCTGCGCGTGATCCTGCGTGGGTCGGGAGGTGTTTCTGTGTAGGTGTCTGGCCCTTTCATCAGTCGTGCGGAGGACCGCGTGATTTCCTTCCAGTTCTCCTCGGTTTTCAGGTGGTGGCGCCATCTTCGGTAAAGGGTGTCCACCTCTCCCTATGGTGTGGCTGGCTAGCCCGGGGGTCTCTACGCTGCTTGGTCTTTGTTAACGGAGATGAAGGCAGTAATTTTTCAGTAACAGGTTTCAGATATAAGTCCCTTGGTGATGCTAATATTTATGGAGGCCTTACTATGCATTAAGAACTTTTTTAGAAGTTTAGAAAATGGCAGTGAATAAAGCAGATACAAATCTCTGCTCTAAGGGAGCTTGCATAGTAATGAAATTTGAGAAGACAGTGGATTGGAAGTGGGATTAACTCAGAATCAAAATTTTGTCGATGGGTTGGAGGAAGAGGAAGTTATTTGGGACCAAAAAGACATACAGGTGTGAGTTTATTTGGGAGGGAGGAAGGAATCCTCATCAGATGTGCAGGAATGTTGGTACGTTGTGGTCACAAAATTGGAGTGCATAATGTTTTTTTCTTATTTTGTTTTTTTCCTTCAGGAAAAGCCTAAAGATTAGACTGTAAGAAAAGAAAATAGAAGCCATGTTTCGAAGACCTGTATTACAGGTAGTCACTTGTCTGTATTAATACTGAGATGTTAAAGCCATGTTATTCATTTGTTCTTCTTTAGGTACTTCGTCAGTTTGTAAGACATGAGTCCGAAACAACTACCAGTTTGGTTCTTGAAAGATGTAAGTAGCTAATTTCCAAGTTTAAAATGTTATTGTCTCATTTGGTCTTGATGTTGTGTTTCAGCCCTGAATCGTGTGCACTTACTTGGGCGAGTGGGTCAGGACCCTGTCTTGAGACAGGTGGAAGGAAAAAATCCAGTCACAATATTTTCTCTAGCAACTAATGAGATGTGGCGATCAGGGGATAGTGAAGTTTACCAACTGGGTGAGTACAAAAGACTGGGGTTTTAATTTTATTTTGTAACCAATTTCCTATTTTTATGATTTAGGTGATGTCAGTCAAAAGACAACATGGCACAGAATATCAGTATTCCGGCCAGGCCTCAGAGACGTGGCATATCAATATGTGAAAAAGGGGTAAGTTGAAGAGGGAAGGATCTTATGAATTGCAACTAAAAACTGTACATTTTATTTATATCAGGTCTCGAATTTATTTGGAAGGGAAAATAGACTATGGTGAATACATGGATAAAAATAATGTGAGGCGACAAGCAACAACAATCATAGCTGGTAAGAAGCTTGTGAAAATAGCTGTTTTTTTCTTTTTC